AGTGCACAGAGAACACTGAGGGCAAAGACCTCCAGGCTGTTTCTTGTTAGTGAACCCTGAAATAGAAGAAAGTGACGCTCAAAAGGCACAGGCACCACCAGGCCATGATGGGCCTTATATTCGGTGCATGACTGGAGCTATCAAAAGACTCCAAGGAAGGAAACACAGCGTTGGATTCGTTTCACGTGACTGTCTCCCTTAAGTATGTCTTCGGGAGAATAAATGTTAAATGATAAAGTGGCAAAGGGGCTCAGAAAGAGATGAGAAACCTGAGAGGCTTTGAGGGGTTGACAAATAGTAGGACTGGATTTGCCCACTGTTTAGTCACTAATAACTTGCAGTACATGGCACTAATAAATACTTCAGGAAGGAATGTATGAAAATGAGTAAAATGCTGATTGGCTGGGTGTGGCAGCACCATGTCTGATGTGTAGAAGTCGTGAGCCCCCTCATTAATAGACAGTGATGTGTTGTTTTAATTCTAACAACCCTATATGTAATTCCACTTTTCAGGTGAGAAAAACCGTAGCCTCAGAGAGATCACGGTACCCTGCCAGAGGTTGTAGAACTTGTTGGAAACTTGGATCAAGAGGGTGTGACAAATAACCAGGTATGCATGCTTAAAAATTACTTTCTACTACTTAGCCTACAGGCTCAAAGAATGAAATTATCTCATAAAAGAGATAATTTATAAAGTCGCTCTCAAAAGAGGGACAACAGAGGGTTCCGGAACGTTCCCGCCAGCCGCCACGAGAAGACCAGAGAGGTGCATCACAACAGCCCAAAGTCAAGCCTACTCCCAACCCCCTTCCCCGCCATCCAGGGAAGGGGCGGGGCAGGGTTCTTGGTCCGCCGCTGTCGCCTGCGCAGTCGCAGTGCGGCTCGTGGCCGCAGCTGCCTGAAAGGGCAAAGGGACGAGTATACGCATGCGTCTATTCCTAGGCTGCTGGCTCTCAGACCCGCAGTGAGGTCTGACGTCATTTCCTGCCGTAAGTATACAGTGCCTCCGGGTCGCGGTCATTTTGAGCCCCTGTCTGGATGACTTCTTGCGGCTGTTCTACCCCTCCCCCTCCCCGCGGTACCTTGCACTTTTCTCCCTCCCTGCCCCCTCTCGAGTCCACCCTCCGGGCCTTCTGCCCCTGATCGCTTGGTTTTCCTTGCAGTCGCCTGCTGCTGTCGTCGGGAGGTGGGTGAGGTGACGCAAACAGCCCCGTTGTTGCCCTCCGCGTATCCCCTCACCACCTTTGCGGCCATCCACGACTTTCGCACCTTCCGCCATTTTCCTGCCTGTGAGGGTGGACAGATCGCGCTCGGGTCTCGGCCTCCTGAGTGCCGGTGACTGCGGGAGGCGACGGAGTGCTTCTGGGGGTGTGAGCTGGGGAAGTTCGTGGTCACGGATGCGTGTGGGGTTGCTGCTCAGTCTGTAACGGCAGGTGGGAGACGGACACTGGGTGGAGGATGGAGTGCGGTAATCAGCGGTTGTAGGCCGCTTAGGCTTTACTAATACTTAATATGTAATGTTTTTGATACAGGAAAGATGAATGGGAGGGCTGATTTTCGAGAGCCGAATGCAGAGGTTCCAAGACCAATTCCCCGTAACTATCTATTAAGTATTTATAATTAGAAGTTTAATGTTTTCTGATTTTCCCTGGTAAAAAGACATAGGGCCTGATTACATTCCAACAGAGGAAGAAAGGAGAGTCTTCGCAGAATGCAATGATGAAAGCTTCTGGTTCAGATGTGAGTTCAATTTTCTAATTAATATAATTTGATTGATGTTAACAAGGTCTTTTTCTTCCTATAGCTGTGCCTTTGGCTGCAACAAGTATGTTGATTACTCAAGGATTAATTAGTAAAGGTAAATATTTAAAATTTGAATTTATTTAGCATGTTACTCAGAAATACTTAACTCTTTTCTTTAGGAATACTTTCAAGTCATCCCAAATATGGTTCCATCCCTAAACTTATACGTAAGTATGAACAACATTGTAGTTTTCATAGCAGTTACACTTTTTGTTTGATTTTACAAATAAGTTGCTTGTATCATGGGATACTTTGCTGGAAAACTTTCTTATGTGAAAACTTGCCAAGAGAAATTCAAGAAACTTGAAAATTCCCCCCTTGGAGAAGCTTTACGATCAGGACAAGCACGACGATCTTCACCACCTGGGTAGGCCAGATTCTGATCTTTACTTAAGATTTATTTCTTACTACAATATGATTTTCATTTACAGGCACTATTATCAAAAGTCAAAATATGACTCAAGTGTGAGTGGTCAATCATCTTTTGTGACATCCCCAGCAGCAGACAACATAGAAATGCTTCCTCATTATGAGCCAATTCCATTCAGTTCTTCTATGAATGAATCTGCTCCCACTGGTATTACTGATCATATTGTCCAAGGTAGAAACTTCTCTTGAAATGAATTTCAACATTATTACCATTTATTAACTGTTTGTTGTTTTAGGACCTGATCCCAACCTTGAAGAAAGTCCTAAAAGAAAAAATATTACATATGAGGAATTAAGGAATAAGAACAGAGAGTCATATGAAGTATCTTTAACACAAAAGACTGACCCCTCAGTCAGGCCTATGCATGAAAGAGTGCCAAAAAAAGAAGGTATGATAGTTTAGTCTGAATCACTTTACTGTGGAATCATCAATTATTTATGCTTTTTTCCTAGTCAAAGTAAACAAGTATGGAGATACTTGGGATGAGTGAAAAATTACATCATTGGACATGAAGGAGTTTCAACATCCAGCTTCATCTAGGTGGTCATGATTACCTGCATGCTTTGAGCTCAGCAGCAGTCTTCATAAACACATTTAAAACAAGATCCTGGGTTTTTGTGGTTTGACTTCTATGGTGTTTTAAAAAAACACAGATTTTTAGTGTTAATATTGTGTAAATGTACTCACCTTAGGGATTCATTTGAATGATGGTATTATACCATGATTGTATACAGTTTGTGAAATTGTTGCAAGGGCAAAGATAACTCTTAAAAAACCGTCGAGATTACAATGCTCTAGAATCAGCATATAAGAAAATAAATGATATCTGCATGTTGAATTGGGGTGGATGGGGGGAGCAAGCATAATTTTTAAGTGTGAAGCTTTGCATCAAGAAATTATTAAAAAGCTTTTTTTCTCCAGTATTTTCTGTATTATCTTAATGTTTATGGCAAATAAAATGTAAAGGAACATGCAACAGCCCTCATCTTCCTTGATTTTATGGTTTTATTGTTTGTAATTTATTGATTTATTTTTAAGCTAGTTATAATCATGTAGGTATAGGAAATAAAGTCATCTATAATATTTCTATAATATGGCTATAATATGGCTATAAATCTATAATATGGCTGGAGGCAGTGGGCAGTGGTTCATGCCTGTAATCCCAGCACTTTGGGAGGCCGAAGTGGGAGGATTGCATGAGTCCAGGAGTTTGAGACCAGCCTGGGCAACAAAGCGAGACCCTGTCTTTACAAAAAAATAAAAATTAGCTGGCGATGGTGTCGTGTGCCTGTAGTCCTAGTTACTTAAGAGGCTGAGTTGGGAGGATCAGTTGAACCCAGTGGTTCTGGGTTGCAGTGAGCTGTGGTCACACCACTGAACTCCAGCCTGTGCGACTGAGTGAGACCCTGTGTCTAAAAAAATAAAAATATAATGAATGTGATTTATGTAGATAAATTGATAATATAGTAAATAGGTAAATGCCTTAAAAAGCATTTTTAAAGAATTTGTAAATTCTAAAACAATAAAAATTTGGTATACATCACAGAGACTGATATTATGTTAAAAAGAAAAATT